CCTTGAACTCCTGGACTCAAGCAATCCTCCCACCTAAGCCTGCCGAGTAGCTGGGACTACAGGAGTGCACTACCATGCCGGGCAAACACACTGATTTTAAGTACAACTGTGTGCTTTCAGTCTTAAGATCTTCAGCTTTTGAAGGACCTCAGCCTTCCTCTAGTTCTAACTCCTCTCGTTCTAAGGAGATCCTTCCCATTCCTGCAGAACGTCTCCCCAACCCTTCTTCTTCACAGTTCTCCCTCCTATCCCTGAACCATTGCAAGAGGTTTTGTGCCAAGCCTCTGGCACATGGCACATTCTATCTCATGTTGTGATTTCGTTTTCTATGCACGTGCTCTCCTTCTAGCCTGGAGGTGAGCTGCTTAAGGGCAAAGAGCTCATGTGTAGCCCTTCCTTGTACCCATTGTCCTATAGCAGGTGCTACCTAGGGGGTGCTCCAGTAGCTTCCTTGAATGAACCAAAGAGAAGGGGTGAAGGGGGGAGTCAGTTGCCTAGGAGCTTGCATGGACTTCTGTGTCCTGGAACCAGCCCGGAGCTGCTGGAAGATGCTAGAAGTTGGAATCCTATCTCATTTCTAAACATCTGCTCCCACTCATCTCTTTCCAGGGTCATCAGTTATCCCCACTCCTCCCCCCCGCCCCCACTTTGTATAAATGAGCCCCTCACATCCCTCCATCTTCTCCATCACTGTGTGGTCACTTCTTAAATCATGCGTCTGGAAGGCGCCCTCCTGTACCCCATCCTGGAGGCTTCCTGCACTTCCCCTCTTGTTTCTTCCAGAAATGAGTCAGAGTGAAAGCAAACTTTCTGAGGTCCTGAGATCCCGGAGACAGGCTGTGAGGGCCGCTGGCCCCGCCCGCTCCAGCAGCGTGTGTGTGTATGTCTGTGTGTGTGTGTGTGCGCGCGCGCGCGCGCGTCAGGGGCCAATGCTGGAAAGGAAACAGCGGACTCGCTGAGGAGAAGAAAGGAGCCGCCCCCTTCGTCGCCAGCCCCCTCCCCACTTCCCGTCCAGCGCGCTGCTCCCTTCCCCCCGCCTCTGGCCTCGGGGAAGGAGCAGGAGGCAGCCCAGGCGGAGCGGGAGGAGCTGGCAGCGGGGCGCATGCCAGGCGGGGGTCCTCAGGGCGCCCCAGCCGCCGCCGGCGGCGGCGGCGTGAGCCACCGCGCAGGTAGGGGAGCTGCCACAGAGTCCTAGCACGTCGTTTATGGTGCTGTTTTTTCTTTTCTTCCCAGGCAGCCGGGATTGCTTACCACCTGCAGCGTGCTTTCGGAGGCGGCGGCTGGCACGGAGGCCGGGCTACATGAGAAGCTCGACAGGGCCTGGGATCGGGTTCCTTTCCCCAGCAGTGGGCACACTGTTCCGGTTCCCAGGAGGGGTGTCTGGCGAGGAGTCCCACCACTCGGAGTCCAGGGCCAGACAGTGTGGCCTTGACTCGAGAGGCCTCTTGGTCCGGAGCCCTGTTTCCAAGAGTGCAGCAGCCCCTACTGTGACCTCTGTGAGAGGAACCTCGGCGCACTTTGGGATTCAGCTCAGAGGTGGCACCAGATTGCCTGACAGGCTTAGCTGGCCGTGTGGCCCTGGGAGTGCTGGGTGGCAGCAAGAGTTTGCAGCCATGGATAGTTCTGAGACCCTGGACGCCAGCTGGGAGGCAGCCTGCAGCGATGGAGCAAGGCGTGTCCGGGCAGCAGGCTCTCTGCCATCAGCAGAGTTGAGTAGCAACAGCTGCAGCCCTGGCTGTGGCCCTGAGGTCCCCCCAACCCCTCCTGGCTCTCACAGTGCCTTTACCTCAAGCTTTAGCTTTATTCGGCTCTCGCTTGGCTCTGCCGGGGAACGTGGAGAAGCAGAAGGCTGCCCACCATCCAGAGAGGCTGAGTCCCATTGCCAGAGCCCCCAGGAGATGGGAGCCAAAGCTGCCAGCTTGGACGGGCCTCACGAGGACCCGCGATGTCTCTCTCGGCCCTTCAGTCTCTTGGCTACACGGGTCTCTGCAGACTTGGCCCAGGCCGCAAGGAACAGCTCCAGGCCAGAGCGTGACATGCATTCTTTACCAGACATGGACCCTGGCTCCTCCAGTTCTCTGGATCCCTCACTGGCTGGCTGTGGTGGTGATGGGAGCAGCGGCTCAGGGGATGCCCACTCTTGGGACACCCTGCTCAGGAAATGGGAGCCAGTGCTGCGGGACTGCCTGCTGAGAAACCGGAGGCAGATGGAGGTCAGTGTCTCTTCCACCTCTGTGGCCCGAGATTTTTTATTTTTTCCCCTTTAAACCAACATAGGTAATATCCTTAAGATTAAAACTTCAGAAACTTCAGGAAGATGCAGTTGAGAATGATGATTATGATAAAGGTGAGTTTTAATTTGTTTATTGATTGTTTTGTCCACCATGCCTGGCTAATTTTTGTATTTTTAGTAGAGACGGGGTTTCACTATGTTGGTCAAGCTGGTCTTGAACTCCTGACCTCAAGCAATCCACCTGCTTCGGCCTCCCAAAGTGCTGGGATTACAGGTATGAGCCACCGCGCTCAGCCTAAACATTCATTTTCCTCTCTCTCATCATTTTGGGTTTCCAGCTGAGACGTTACAACAAAGATTAGAAGACCTGGAACAAGAGAAAATCAGCCTGCACTTTCAACTTCCTTCAAGGCAGCCAGCTCTTAGCAGTTTCCTGGGTCACCTGGCAGCACAAGTCCAGGCTGCCTTGCGCCGTGGGGCCACTCAGCAGTGAGTACTTGTTATTGTCACCATTTTCCCCTTACCTGTACCAATAGGTATGTGTTGTTTTAAGGGCCAGCGGAGATGACACCCACACCCCACTGAGAATGGAGCCGAGGCTGTTGGAACCCACTGCTCAGGACAGCTTGCACGTGTCCATCACGAGACGAGACTGGCTTCTTCAGGAAAAGCAGCAGCTACAGGTGAGCAGGTGAAAGATCTTCAAGAAATATGATTTATAAAATCTTGTCTCCTCATTCTCTACAGAAAGAAATCGAAGCTCTCCAAGCAAGGATGTTTGTGCTGGAAGCCAAAGATCAACAGCTGAGAAGGGAAATAGAGGAGCAAGAGCAGCAACTCCAGTGGCAGGGCTGCGACCTGACCCCACTGGTGGGCCAGCTGTCCCTGGGTCAGCTGCAGGAGGTCAGCAAGGCCTTGCAGGACACCCTGGCCTCAGCCGGTCAGATTCCCTTCCATGCAGAGCCACCGGAAACCATAAGGAGGTACTGCTGATTTCCTAACTGATTTTGGGTCGGAAGACCAATCTCCTCTTTTTAATTCTTCCAGCCTCCAGGAAAGAATAAAATCCCTCAACTTGTCACTTAAAGAAATCACTACTAAGGTAAGTACCTTTATATTCCCATTTTCCAAAGAATGATGATTCCTGGTCATTTCTCTCCCCCTAGGTGTGTATGAGTGAGAAATTCTGCAGCACCCTGAGGAAGAAAGTTAACGATATTGAAACCCAACTACCAGCCTTGCTTGAAGCCAAAATGCATGCCATATCAGGTAACTGGCAGTGTAGGAGACGTTGAAGCTATTTTCCCTTCTTCTCTCCCACAACGTGCTGTAGGAAACCATTTCTGGACGGCTAAAGACCTCACCGAGGAGATTAGATCATTAACATCAGAGAGAGAAGGGCTGGAGGGACTCCTCAGCAAGCTGTTGGTGTTGAGTTCCAGGAATGTCAAAAAGCTGGGAAGTGTTAAAGAAGATTACAACAGACTGAGAAGAGAAGTGGAGCACCAGGAGACTGCCTATGGTAGGTAGTGCACAACTGTTCCCCGGCAAGATCATTAACTTTGGATTTCCTTTTTTTCCCCCAGAAACAAGTGTGAAGGAAAATACTATGAAGTACATGGAAACACTTAAGAATAAACTGTGCAGGTAAGGATAATAATTTCTGTATTTCAGACTCCATTTTTATGCCTTTGTTTCCTCTCTGTCTCAGCTGCAAGTGTCCACTGCTTGGGAAAGTGTGGGAAGCTGACTTGGAAGCTTGTCGATTGCTTATCCAGAGCCTACAGCTCCAGGAAGCCAGGGGAAGCCTGTCTGTAGAAGATGAGAGGCAGATGGATGACTTAGAGGGAGCTGCTCCTCCTATTCCCCCCAGGCTCCACTCCGAGGATAAAAGGAAGACCCCTTTGAAGGTATTGGAAGAATGGAAGACTCACCTCATCCCCTCTCTGCACTGTGCTGGAGGTGAACAGAAAGAGGTCTGTCCTTTTCACATGGCCTCCAGAGGGGAAACAAGTGATCTTGTTTTCCCCCTCTCGCCAGGAATCTTACATCCTTTCTGCAGAACTTGGAGAAAAGTGTGAAGACATAGGCAAGAAGCTATTGTACTTGGAAGATCAACTTCACACAGCAATCCACAGTCATGATGAAGATCTCATTCATATCCTTTTCATCTTGCAGATGAAGCAAGGCCCTTCGAATGTGCTCCTTAACAATGTGCCCACAGTCTCTCAGGAGGGAGCTCCAGATGGTGAAGGAAACTCTGCAGGCCATGATCCTGCAGCTCCAGCCAGCAAAGGAGGCGGGAGAAAGAGAAGCTGCAGCTTCCTGCATGACAGCTGGTGTCCACGAAGCACAAGCCTGAGGAGTGACGGGATGGGGGAGGGAGGTGGGCCACCATGTTTGGACCCGGGGGGCTGCTCTTCCCTCCCCCGCCATAGCTAAGATGCCTGAATCAATTACGGAGATACAGAGCCTTGAGGTCTTTCAGTGGAAAGGTGGTTCATGTTCATTCTCATCAGTGTGAAACTGAGGAGTCTGCAATTTGGAATATGGAGAGAGAGACTGATTTGCTGAATTTCCTTCTAAATGTCACTCAAAAATTTCTTTTCCATGTCATTCTTGGGAATGTCTTCCACAGGATTTGAGAATAGTTTCATCTCAGCCCCCATTAGAGAGAAGTTGGGGTGAATTCTGGAAAAATGTCTCTTTTTCCTGTGCCATTTGCCTTCTGCTGCAACGAAAATATTTCCTGATTCAAGATTCTATAAAAAGGAAACCAAGCATAAGACTCTGTCATCATACCTGTTACACGTTCCTACAGGTGCACAATCTAAGAGAGCTAATTAACCTCAGAGTCTGGAGTTAACAGCTTTTCACCTTACTTCTCCTGTGATCTAATATTATCTTAGAAAAATTAATATGCAATTTCCAAAAGATATTTTGGTAAGACAACAACCTCCCAGTGATATGCCACCTTTCAATTTTCCTTTTGTGGCAATGATTGCATCTGAAGAAAGGATCCCTGAGAGTCTCTGTTTCATCAGGACATTCTGAAATTTACCCACAGTGAGGCTGTGGATGGATCAGGGGACCTGTATAAAATGTTTGAGCCTGTTCCATTTTCCCGTGGAACCTGTTTCACTCAATGCCAGGCAGTGCAGCATTTAGGAAAGCAGTGCAGTACTCAGTAAGGCAGTGCAGTACTCAGTAACACAATACAGTACTCAGGCAGTGCAGTACTCAGTAAGACAGTGCAGTGCTCAGTAAGGCAGTGCAATACTCAGTAACAGTGTAGTACTCAGTAACAGTGAAGTACTCAGTAATACAGTACAGTATTCAGTAAGGCAGTGAAGTACTCAGTAATACAATACAGTACTCAGTTAGGCAGTGCAGTACTCAGGAATGCAGCACAGTACTCAGGCAGTGCAATACTCAGTGCGGTACTCAGTAACACAGTGCAGTACTCAGTAACAGTGCAGTACTCAGTAACAGTGCAGTACTCAGTAAGGCAGTGCAGTACTCAGTAACACAGTGCAGTACTCAGTAATACAGTACAGTACTCAGTAAGGCAGTATGGTACTCAGTAAAGCAATGCAATGCTCAGTAACACAGTGCAGTGCTCAATAAGGCAGTGCAGTGCTCAGTAAGGCAGTGAATTGCTTAGTAACACAGTGTAGTGCTCAGTAGGACAGCATAGTACTCAGTAACACAGGGCAGCTAGTACTCAGTACTATAAGTACTGAGTACTTATATAGGCAATGTAGTACTCAGTAAATCAGTGCAGTACTCAGTAATGCAAGGGCATTTCAGGCTCCTGCTGGGCTGCTTCTTTGGCCCAGCTGGGACTCCTATTGAGACAGCTGCAAAACAGGCTGATTTCAATTAGGCAGCACTTCCCAAAGTGCACTGAGGAAGGTGGCCCCAAGAGAAGCTCTCTAAACAAAGGAGTACCCTCTCTGGTCAAGTACCTTTGGTAAATACACCATACCATAATATCTGCTTGGAGAACCACAATGCACATTAGCATATTAGTCTGAGAGAGAACTTATAGTAAGGAAACTCACTTGATTTTATCTAACCTCAAACTTTCCAAGTTTAATGGATCGTGAATTTTTTTCATGTAACTCCTATTCATATCCCATAGATCTAGTATTGTACAGCACTGCATTCTCTGAGGAAGTCCCAGTCCAAACTCTGATTTACATCACTTTAGAAACCACACTCACACTTTTGCAGAGTGTTGAGCTTAATAACTACCTGCCACAGATTGGTAAATTTAATCCAGTGGTTGTTCTGTTTGTGCTTCTGTTCTCATTTATGTGTTTAGGGATAGTGAGGTTCCTGCCTTCACTAGGATCCACGGATATGAGACCATTTTTGTCATTTCCTGAAGTCACACTGGCGTTTCCAGAAGGCATCTGGTGCTTTGCTCAGCCTTCCATGCTGTGCAGCACTTCTGTCCTCAGTCAAGGAGATGGCCATGCTTAAGCCAGCAATTGGCTGGGGTCCAGGAAACAAAGCAAAAGCACAATATGTGAATGTGCTGATTGTGTTCCCTATGGCTTTATCTCGAGCAAAATACACTCTACATATTTTAATAATAAGTATAATTAGCTTGTTCCTGGACTTCATTTTCAATGATGAACCAAATTCCTGAATTATTTATAATTGTGTCTAAAGAAAATTATGAACTGGTCACATGGCACTTGGAATCCTTGAGTTAATTCCAGTGAAGCAAAACTTGGGAAGAGTCAGGATTGGCCACATTGCCAATAACAAATTCCTACTTCGACATATGTCTTTTCAAAAAGCCTCCCAGACACAAGACATCTTAACCGTCACTAGCCCAAGTGTTTTGTATTACTCAGACACCATCATGAAATAATTCTGTGAGGTCATGATGTATTTGAAAATTCTGCAAGTTAATAACTGCCTTGAATTGTTTGAACCCGAAATAAGGGTTCTTTGGTACCTCTAGTAGATAGTGTGTTCATTTCCCTGCTGCAAATTTTGAAGTATTTGGGCAGGTGAGTCATGTTTTAACCACAAGCCATAACTCATCTGTTGTCTTTGCTTGGTCTTAGAGTATCATTCAGAAAGTCCGCTAAGGGCCAGCGTGCTTCTTCTGGCTACACAACCTTCTCAGGACAAGCCCACTGTCTTAAGCCACTTTGACCCTGGGAGACACAGGACTGTGTATCCTCAATCATACTATACAGCAGTTTTTGTCAGGGGAACATAAAAATATCCAAGAGAGGTTAGGGCTTAGATTTAAAAGCATCAAAACAACAACAATGGAAATTTATGTTGGCGATAGCCAAGACCACAAGCAAAAGCACATACTGGAAATGATGAGTTAGAATCTGATTTGACTGGGATGTTTTATGAGAATGTAAGTGTGATATTATACTGTCTGCCTTGCTGGAATGCTGGCTTTCAAATGGTCACCCATTTTTCTTTCACTGGCCTGAGTTAGGACATGCTATCAGTAATAGTCCCAGTTCCATCCAACTTTCTGAAATTTCATTTTTTTTTTTGAGATGGAGTCTCTCTCTGTCACCCAAGTTGGAGTGCAGTGGCCCCGCAATCTCGGCTCACTGCAACCTCTACCTCCCAGGTTCAAGCTATTCTACTGCCTCAGCCTCCCAAGTAGCTGGGGTTACAGGCATTTGCCACCGGGCCCTGATGATTTTTGTATTTTTAGTAGAGACAGGGCTTCACCATGTTGGCTAGGAGGGTCTCAAACTCCTGACCTCAGGCGATCCACCCCCACCTCGGCTTCCCAAAGTGCTGAGATTACAGGTGTGAGCCACCGCACCCGGCCAACTTTCTGAAATTTCAAAACTGAATTGATCCTTCTCCAAATTAGTATATACTATTGGAAACTTGTCTTTCCCTGCAGTAAGGCTGGTTTCCCCACCCCAGAAACATGTAACGGTTGGTACCATGCTAAGCCCTTGCCATGCTAAGCCCTTTACAGTCATATCCTATAATCCCCATATCAACCTTATAAGGAAGGTGTTTGTAGATGATGCAACTGAGCCTTAAGAGGACTAATTCCCTTTTTCTAAGGCACAGAGCTGGTAAAATGTGAAGTAATAGTGAACCTAACAGTCAGAGACAGGCAGCATGCTCTTAACTAGTGCTCTTCCTAAAGTTCCTTTAATGTCCTTTTGAGATTTTGAGCCATGGAACTTACTTGTTCACCTGGCTAAGAACTCATGGCCACTGTGGAAATCTTGGTTAGGGAGTCAAAGAAACTGAGCCTGGGGCAAACGAGGCTTCCCACACTGCCAGGGGAGCCTCACTGTGAAGTCTAGGCTCAGACAGGCATCAACAAACCTATTCACCCCACCATCATCCTGATCTAACCATTCCCCAGTCATCCCAGGAAAACCACTCACAGCCTGACACTGGGCTGACTTTCTTGAAGATCCTCATCCAATTGGTGTTTTTCAGAAGTGTTCCAATATTATGAATTCTGTGTTGTGGAGAAAAGCAACCATGCATTTACTGGTCAATGCCTTCTTGTATATGTAATTCAATACTTTTACTTTTAATATCCTCACCTTATCTAATCTTTGAATTTTGTCATGTAATTTATTGCTTCATTAAGGTTACTTTTTGTTATACAAAATAAAAGCTGATATCCAAGGCATGGTGCATCTTGATGATTTTTTGTCCTTTGAAGTATGGATGATAGAAAAATGTATCAGGTTTATTCATCTCATCTTTCTGTTACAGGATGATTAATTGTACAGTTACATCACACGAAACATTTATAATAAAGTCATGCTTTAGAATTGCACGTGTTTACTTTCAGATATCAGCAAAT